TTAGTAGCAACCACTGGTTCAAGGTAAGAGATGCATTAACTGTGCATGAATTCCATATGTGTTGTGAGGGTTTGCCCCATGGCCAGTCCAGGGTTTAGGTCTTAGAAAATAGCTTTGCCCTGTTAAGAACCAAAGAATGACTTCAAGACATACTCAGCTGTTTGGCTAAATTTCTGCAGGAGGAAATGTCTTCACAGCCGATTTTTTTGTTTTGTTTTGTTTTTGTTTTTGAGATGGAGTTTTCCTCTTATTACCCAAGCTGGAGTGCAAAGGCATGATCTCGGCTCACTGTAACCTCCGCTTCCCAGGCTCACGCGAGTCTCCTGCCTCAGTCTCCTGAGTAGCTGGGATTACAGGCGACCACCACCACTCCTGGCTAATTTTTAAAAATACTTTTAGCAGAGACGGGGTTTCGCCATACTGGCCAGGCTGGTCTCAAACTCCTGGCCTCATGTGATCCTCCCTCCTCAGCCTCCCCAAGTGCTGGGATCACAGGCGTAAGCCACCACGACCCGCCAGATCCTAGAAAATTTTAAATGACACGCGTGGCTCACCTTTTATTTATATTGCATATTGCTGCCTGAGAGGATTGCCTCACTTTCCACAGCTCAGGCTGCCTGGTCAAAAGACCAGAGGCCCGGAAGGTTATGAAATCGGAAACTTTAAAATAATTATCATTCATTGTTTCTATTTGTGAAATATATATGTGTGTGTGTGTGTGTGTGTGTGTGTGTGTGTAAAACTTATGAATGGATATAATCTTATATACAAGGTTAAATGCCATTATCCCCCAGGCAGGTGGGTCCAGGTCGAAGTGCCGTGAGGAATGTCGCTTCAAAAGGGCTGCACCCAAAAACCTGTCACTCTTGTTTCATTCGGCCCAGTGTCTGATCGCACCTCCTGTCACTCAAGACCTGAGGGGGTGGGGCCTGGAGCCCCATCCAGTCAGCGGCGCTAGCGTGAGAACTGTCCAATCAGGCGTGCAGCCAGAGAGGAAGGGGCGGCCTTGGGGATCTGGCGGGGCCTTTGTCTCCTTGCGGCCGGCGGGGTGCTGGGTTCCCGTCTGCTGCCTCTCGGAGAGTCCCGGGTGACTGCCGCAGGCTCCATCGCCCTGTGGCCTGCAGGTATTGCGAGATTTATAGGGAGGACGCTGGGACCCCCAAAAGCTGGGAAATGGTGAGTGTGCGGAGCAGGGTGTCCCGAGAAGGTGACCACTTGGTAAATATGTTTTCTTTTTCAGGGACTATTGGCATTCAGGGATGTGGCTCTAGAATTCTCTCCAGAGGAGTGGGAATGCCTGGACCCAGCTCAGCGGAGTTTGTATAGGGATGTGATGTTAGAGAACTACAGAAACCTGATCTCCCTTGGTGAGGATAGCTTCAATATGCAATTCCTATTTCACAGTAAGGATTTCATCTTTTTCCTTTGTAGAATGAAGAATCATGCACCTTTTTTCTAATAAAACAGGTCTTGCTATGTCTAAGCCAGAACTGATCATCTGTCTGGAGGCAAGGAAAGAGCCCTGGAACGTGAACACAGAGAAGACAGCCAGACACTCAGGTAGGTGGGAGTGAATGAAGCGAACACAGGTAGTGGAATAATTTGTTGTTTTTATTTTTTCCAGTTTTGTCTTCTTATCTTACTGAAGACATTTTGCCAGAGCAGGGCCTGCAAGTTTCATTCCAAAAAGTGATGCTGAGAAGATATGAAAGATGTTGTCTTGAGAAATTACGCTTAAGGAATGACTGGGAAATTGTGGGTGAGTGGAAAGGGCAGAAGGCAAGTTATAATGGACTTGACCTATGCTCAGCAACTACTCATAGCAAAAACTTTCAATGCAATAAATGTGTGAAAGGTTTTAGTAAATTTGCAAATCTAAATAAATGTAAGATAAGCCATACTGGAGAAAAACCATTCAAATGCAAAGAATGTGGCAATGTCTCTTGCATGTCTTTAATAATGACTCAACAGCAGAGAATCCATATTGGAGAGAACCCGTACCAATGTAAAAAATGTGGCAAAGCCTTTAATGAGTGCTCATGCTTTACTGACTGTAAGAGAATTCATGTTGGAGAGAAACATTGCAAATGTGAAGAATGTAATAACATTTTTAAGTCTTGCTCAAGTCTTGCTGTTGTTGAGAAAAATCATACTGAAAAGAAAACCTACAGATGTGAAGAATGTGGCAAAGCTTTTAACCTGTGCTCAGTTCTTACTAAACATAAGAAAATTCATACTGGAGAGAAACCATACAAATGTGAAGAATGTGGCAAATCCTTTAAGTTGTTCCCATACCTTACTCAACACAAGAGAATTCATAGTAGAGAGAAACCCTACAAGTGTGAAGAATGTGGCAAAGTCTTTAAATTGTTGTCATACCTTACTCAACATAGAAGAATTCATACTGGAGAGAAAACCTTCCGATGTGAAGAATGTGGAAAAGCCTTTAACCAGAGCTCACATCTGACTGAACATAGGAGAATTCATACTGGTGAGAAACCATACAAATGTGAGGAATGTGGCAAAGCTTTTACCTGGTTCTCATACCTTATTCAGCATAAGAGAATTCATACTGGGCAGAAACCCTACAAATGTGAGGAATGTGGCAAAGCTTTTACCTGGTTTTCATACCTTACTCAACATAAGAGAATTCATACTGGAGAGAAACCCTACAAATGTGATGAATGTGGCAAAGCTTTTAACTGGTTTTCATATCTTACTAATCATAAGAGAATTCATACTGGAGAGAAACCCTACAAATGTGAAGAATGTGGCAAAGCCTTTGGCCAGAGCTCACACCTTTCTAAACATAAGACAATTCATACCAGAGAGAAACCATACAAGTGTGAGGAATGTGGCAAAGCCTTTAACCACTCTGCACAACTTGCTGTACATGAGAAAACTCATACCTGAGAAAAACCCTACAATTCTAAACAATATGGCATAGTCTTTAATACCTATTCACAACTTCACAGCAGAATATTTTTACTGAATAAGAGTGTTACAAATGTAATGACTGTCAAAAGGCCATTTACAGTCTATGAGCCTTTGAGTGCACTAAAATGTTTAGGCTACGAACAATACAAATAGACCGGTTCAACACCTCCACTTATATCACAGCTCTTACTGTACACAGAAGAATTTATACTGGAGGGAAACCCTCCAGTTGCTCAAACTGTATTCAATTTCAAAGACTTTGTATTGGAGAGAAACCCTACAAATGTAATAAATGCAGAAACAACATTTGTTCAAAAAATATACCTCAGAAAACACCAGAGTGTTCACACTAAAAACTGTTTTACAGATGCAGTAAATGTGAAAAAATGTCTAATCAAAAATTACATCAAAACACATCCAAGAATTCATAGTAAAAAGCACTAAGTCACTGACACTTTCAGACATTACTGTAAATCTGAGTGTTGGTTATAGAGAATAATTCAAAGTTAAGTTAAAGTAAGTAGGAGATTCACCTTTTGGGGAAGTTATAATTACATTTCAAGTATACCTTTTGGTGCCAGGCACGGTGGCTCTTTCCTATAGTTGCTGCACTTTTGGATGCCGAGGTCGGGGGATTGCTTGAGCCCAGGAGTTTGGGACCAGGCTGGGCAACATGGCAAAACCTCATCTCTACAAAAAGTAAAATAAAAGCCAGGCTTGGTGGCACATGCCTGTTGTCCCAGCTACTTGGAAGGCTCAGGTGGGAGGATTGCTTGAGCCTGGAGGTTGAGGATGCAGTGAGCTGCTATCTGGCAACTTCACTCCTGCCTGGGCAACAGAGCAAGACCCTTTCTCAATAATAATAATAACAACATAATAATAAAGTATACTCGGTGCACTGAAAGAGTTTTAGCTTTTTTGAAAATCACATATTTATGTAATTCAAGTCTTAAATCACTTGATACCATGCCTTCATTTCTAGTGTTTATGTGAAGGCATGAGGCCTACTGTTGCTACATGAAAGCTGTGAGAGTTTCTTCTATATTCGGGTGGGTGTTGTTCATATCCTTTTCTTTGGAAGATTATGGACATTGCATTGTAAGCTTCCTGAAGAAATTTAACTGGAGAGGCTCTTTGTACTTGTCTTATAATAGGGTTGTAAGTGATTCATGAGATAGGTCTTCAGAGTACTATTCTGCATTATATTTAAGAAAGAAACATTTGAGTTTTACAAGTCAGTTGTTTTTCCTATTGCACATTAAGGTAATAAAATTCAGTGGATTTTGAAATGCTCTTTTTAGACTGTTTGAACTTAATTTGTTTTAATAAGACATTGTTTTAATGTCTTTGGACCGTTGTACATTAAGTGATGCGTATCCTACCACCAACGTTAACCTATCTCACCTTAGTTACGGTTGTAGGTAACAAATGGTAACAATACAATAGTGGGTAACATGGTGGAATAGTATCTCTAATGATCCCTTCTCCCAGTGGCATTAAACTTCAAATAATTTGAAAAATATTGTTCCCACACGTTACACCTTCATTCTGTTTGCTCTTTTTGTAATGACAGTGTCATTATTAAGGCTATAATAAAGCCTATATAGGATTATAATCAAAGACCGTGTATTTCTGAATCTTGAAGGACTATT